TGGATAGAACACCCAGTGTCACCTTGTCTACCTCCAGGACATGCTGCAGGGCCCACTCTATGGAAGTCCCTCTAACAAATGCTCTATGAACACCCTGGTGTTTAGTGCTTCTTTCTTTGGAATCCCAGCAGCTCTATCACTGGACGGTTTGGTGCACTCCTTTGATGGAATTCCTCTGGGCTGCTTGGGGTCCACTCCAGCCTCAGGTGTAGCTGGAGGACGCAGCCTCCCACCTTGGTCTGGAGCCCTGAGGCCCTCACTGTCATTGCAGATCCCGAGGTTCCTCTCCCACCTCCATTCAGTGGTGGAAAACTCCATTCTAATTACCCCTTGAAGGTCCTGGGACCCTCTGGCCTCTGTTCTTTCTTGTGGATCCACCTACACTTGGGAACTTCCTCACCTCTTTTTCTGCTCATGACATTGATGCTCTGGGTATTTCAGAAATGCCTCATGTACATTTCTCCATTAGGGTCAGATGTGAGATCCAGAGTGGACACATCAATCATCTACACAGACTGGGGGGTCCAACATCGAGATCCTTTCACATCCCAAACAGTTCAGGTCTTACCCTGGTCTGGAAATCAAGCACAAATGAGCCCCTCCGAATGTCCCAGGCACCACTGACCCAACAACCACTGTGACCAGTGGGATTCATGACAACAATCTGCAAAGGAGGAAACTGAGGCTCAGTGATGGGACATTACAAACCAAGGTCATGTAGGCAGCGGATGATAACCAGTCATCAAATAAATATCAACTCCCTCCCCCACTCCCCAAATCAAAGCTCAAACATAAGTCATTGTTCTCAAAACGTTGAACAGGGATTGAGGTGCAGAGGGATGGCCAAGTAAGCAAAGGGCACCGAGGAGGCAGGAAAGTCTCAGATGTTTGTTCCCAGCGGGTGGGAGTGGACACTGTAGCAAAATATTTTAAAAAGGGGAAGTTGAGAGGGGACTATTTGGTTGAAAGAAAACCCACAATCCAGTGTCAAGAAAGAAGTCAACTTTTCTTCCCCTATTTCCCTGCATTTCTCCTCTGTGCTCACTGCCACACGCAGCTCAACCTGAGCTACACAGCCAGATGCGAGATGCTTCTCTGCTGATCTGAGTCTGCCTGCAGCATGGACCTTGGTCTTCCCTGAAGCATCTCCAGGGCTGGAGGGACGACTGCCATGGTAAGGACCCCACAACGCTGAGCTGATGGATGCTATTTCTCTCTGTGTGTCTCTGTCCTGCCAGCACCGAGGGCTCATCCATCCGCAGAGCAGGGCAGTGGGAGGAGACGCTATGACCCCCATCGTCACAGTCCTGATCTGTCTCAGTGAGATTTGAAGAGGGAGGGGAGCTTCTAACGGGCAAATTCCTCACAGGGAACTCTCTTCCAGGGCTGAGTCTGGGCCCCCGGACCCACGTGCAGGCAGGTGAGTCTGTCCCCAGCTCTCCCAGGTCCCTCGACTTAGAATCTGAACTCTGATTTCCTTCCAGGGACCCTCCCCAAGCCCACACTCTGGGCTGAGCCAGGCTCTGTGATCACCCAGGGGAGTCCCGTGACCCTCTGGTGTCAGGGGATCCTGGAGACCCAGGAGTACCGTCTGTATAGAGAAAAGAAAACAGCACCCTGGATTACACGGATCCCACAGGAGATTGTGAAGAAGGGCCAGTTCCCCATCCCATCCATCACCTGGGAACACACAGGGCGGTATCGCTGTTTCTACGGTAGCCACACTGCAGGCTGGTCAGAGCCCAGTGACCCCCTGGAGCTGGTGGTGACAGGTGAGCTGACACTGAGGGCTCCCAGCCCCAGGCCCATTTAACATGGTGCCTCCTTCTCTCCTAGGAGCCTACATCAAACCCACCCTCTCAGCTCTACCCAGCCCTGTGGTGACCTCAGGAGGGAACGTGACCCTCCATTGTGTCTCACAGGTGGCATTTGGCAGCTTCATTCTGTGTAAGGAAGGAGAAGATGAACACCCACAATGCCTGAACTCACAGCCCCGTACCCATGGGTGGTCCCGGGCCATCTTCTCTGTGGGCCCCGTGAGCCCGAGTCGCAGGTGGTCGTACAGGTGCTATGCTTATGACTCGAACTCTCCCCATGTGTGGTCTCTACCCAGTGATCTCCTGGAGCTCCTGGTCCTAGGTGAGAAATTCACAGCATTGCCTGGAGTTCCCGGCTCCTGGAAACCATGAGCACCTTTTCCCAGGTGTTTCTAAGAAGCCATCACTCTCAGTGCAGCCAGGTCCTATAGTGGCCCCTGGGGAGAGCCTGACCCTCCAGTGTGTTTCTGATGTCAGCTACGACAGATTTGTTCTGTATAAGGAGGGAGAACGTGACTTCCTCCAGCTCCCTGGCCCACAGCCCCAGGCTGGGCTCTCCCAGGCCAACTTCACCCTGGGCCCTGTGAGCCGCTCCTACGGGGGCCAGTACAGATGCTCCGGTGCATACAACCTCTCCTCCGAGTGGTCGGCCCCCAGCGACCCCCTGGACATCCTGATCGCAGGTGAGGAGCCCAGCGGGTTCAGTCAGGGACACGGCAGCCTCTCACCCATCCTTCTTCTCTCCAGGACAGTTCCGTGGCAGACCCTTCATCTCGGTGCATCCGGGCCCCACGGTGGCCTCAGGAGAGAACGTGACCCTGCTGTGTCAGTCATGGGGGCCGTTCCACACTTTCCTTCTGACCAAGGCGGGAGCAGCTGATGCCCCCCTCCGTCTCAGATCAATACACGAATATCCTAAGTACCAGGCTGAATTCCCTATGAGTCCTGTGACCTCAGCCCACTCGGGGACCTACAGGTGCTACGGCTCACTCAGCTCCAACCCCTACCTGCTGTCTCACCCCAGTGACTCCCTGGAGCTCATGGTCTCAGGTGAGGGCCCTGACCCTGTCCTCTCCGAGCTCATATGTCTCTTCTCCTCTGTTTTGATTCTCAGGAGCAGCTGAGACCCTCAGCCCACCACAAAACAAGTCCGATTCCAAGGCTGGTGAGTGAGGAGATGCTTGCCGTGATGACGCTTCAGGGCTCTTCCCCTCTGTTTTTATTCTCAGGAGCAGCTAACACCCTCAGCCCATCACAAAACAAGACTGGTGAGTGAGGAGATGCTCTCGTTTACGGTGCTACCTCTGTGACCTCTTTGCCCACCATCCCCAGCCTCACACCCCCAGGATTACACAGTGGAGAATCTCATCCGCATGGGCATAGCTGGCTTGGTCCTGGTGGTCCTCGGGATTCTGCTATTTGAGGCTCAGCACAGCCAGAGAAGCCTCTGAGATGCAGCCGGGAGGTGAACAGCAGAGAGAAGAATGTACCCTTCAGAGTGGTGGAGCCTTGGGAACAGATCTGATGATGCCAGGAGGTTCCGGGAGACAATTTAGGGCTGATGCTATCTGGACTGTCTGCCAATCATTTTTAGAGGGAGGAATCAGTGTTGGATTGCAGAGACATTTTCTGGAGTGATCCATGAAGGACCATTAACCTGTGATACCTTTCCTCTCTATTAATGTTGACTTCCCTTGGTTGGATCCTCTTCTTTCCCCACCCCCAGACAGACATGAGGCTACATCCCACATGGCAGCGTTGGGTCCACACCTCTGCACATCTGTGTGCTCTGGTCCATGGTGTGTAACACAGTCTTCTTTATTACTCATTGCCATACTCCCTGGTGTGCTTTACTGAGCCTCCATCTCTTCAATTCAGAGTTCCAAACGTGCTTCAGTAACTAAATCAATGGGAGAGTATCGGATTTCAACCAGGAAAAGATAAATCCACCCTGATGCCCTGACACCCTCTCTGAACCCTACGAGCCCTTCCCTCCTTCTCACATGCTACCTGTGCAGCTTCTCCTTAGATCATTGTGTAACCATCACTGCCATCCTGTTCCACACATGGTCATCACCCTACACCCATTCAGCAGCCACTCCCCATTCCCTCTTCCCTCCAGCACCTGCTAACCACAAATGTGCTTTCTGTCTCTACGGATTTGCCTATTCTGTCTGAAAACATTTCAATCTCCTTTGACCTGTGAGCTCCTCACTTCGAGACTTCCTGCCTTTCCAGGCAGAACCAAAGTACACCACGTCAAAAGCAATGATAGGCATTTGCAGTGTGTTGGTGATCCACGAAAGGAAAATCACGGAAGCAGGATAGAAATCCAGCTGCAGACAAGACCTCAGGTCGATGAATCTTGACAAGCAGTTGAGCTGTTTTTTTCTACTCACCTAGGACAGTCAGGCAGAAGTATGCAAAATGACTGGGGCTGATTCTTTTCTGAATTGTCGCAAACAGCAAGAGGACTTGAGTCCTAGCATTAAAGAGTTCAACATGTCTAGGTCCAAGACCACTGTTGTGTTTGAAGGATGTAAAACCCTGCTGCATAGGATGGAATATTTGGAGGGAGGATCCTGAAAAACATGAGGGATCAAATAGTCCTCAACTTTCTAGGACAAAGGGAGCAGCTATTTGCCATCTACCCTCCAGAATAAAGAAATCTTATCATTCACCATCTACCCTCTAGAATAAAGAAATCTTATCATTCGCCATCTACCCTGTAGAATAAAGAAATCTTATCATTCACCGTCTACCCTCTAGAGTAAACAAATCTTATCATTCACCATCTACCCTCTAGAATAAAGAAATCTTATCATTCGCCATCTACCCTCTAGAATAAAGAAATCTTATCATTCACCGTCTACCCTCTAGAGTAAACAAATCTTATCATTCGCCATCTACCCTCTAGAATAGAGAAATCTTATCATTCATCATCTACCCTCCAGAATAAAGAAATGTTATCATTTGCCATCTACCCTCTAGAATAAAGAAATCTTATTAAGGACATTTTCAAAGCCTTAACAGAATATGAATGATTA